CATTTCCACCTCCCTCTAGGTAGGAAGGGAACTCAGGTTGGGCAAAGGCGGTGAATTCGCATCTCCAGGAAGCGGCGGGGCCGGAAGGCAGCCAGCAGGGGGCGGCATTGCGCAGGACAGGAGAAGGTAGCGGCCAAGTTCCTCATGAAATCCACGTGCGTGAGGCTGGGAAGGTCCTCTAAGATGTTTAAATAACCCTTAAAGCGGAATCAAGATTTGTTTTTTTCTGCAGTTAGAGAGTTTGCTCCCTCCCAGCCGGCTCGCTGAGCGCTGTGGAACCCTTCGGCTGGGCTCCCCTGAAATCGGGCGCTTGTTCTGGGACAGGCGCAGAAGGGACCCCGGGAATCACGCTTGCGCTCGGGATGTGCAGGGTTCCAAGGGTGACACAGGGGAACTTTTCTATGCAAGGGCTAGCTGCTAGTGCAGGTCTCAGACTTACCTTCCGTTCATTTCAAGACAAATTGAGCTCAAATTACCCTTTTCTTTTTCGTTAAATGAATGGGGAATGAATGAATGAGATTTTCTGTTTTGAAGATGAGGCTCATCTCCCCTCCCCTCGCCTCCCCTGCCCTCCCCTACCCCTGCCCTCCCCTACCCCTGCCCTCCCCTCCCCTCCCTTCCCTTCCCCTGATCCCAAAGTTGATTCCCGGTTGCAGGAACACAGCGTAGAAAATTCGATGCATTCTCTCAGGAAGGAGCCTGGAGTGGGACTCAGGGGACCTGGGTGCTGGTCTCAGCCCCACGCCAGTCGTGGACAGGCTTCTGTTCCTTGGGCTTCTCGTCTGTAGAATGACGGTTGGAGAGAGGATTTTTCTCCTTCTCTTCTACAAGGATGTGCTGTGACAGCCAGGGAAGGGCTGGCCATGCACAGTGCTTTCATGCATGGGCTCTGACTGTCACCAAAGAGCCAGACCCGGCCACAGGCCATCCTGGAAGAGGGGAGAGCCCTTTAATGTGGGCAGAGGGAATGTTGGCCCGCCAGAGTTCCCTCTCAGGTGTGGTGGGAGTGGCAGTTGAATGGGGCAGTTGGAGAGGAGGACTTCAGGCGGGTGGGACAAGAGAAACTGAATCTGAGGTCCTTGGGGAGAAGCAGGCCCTGGAGTCCTGGGCAGCAGATGCCAGGCTCTGAGCCCCATGACTGCTGACCCTCCTCCCCTCCCTCTCATCCTCAGCCCAGGTAAAGCTTCATTTCCAGCCCAGGTAAAGCTTGATTTTAAAAAAAGTCTCATTTTTCCCCCCAGGGCTGCCAAATTTAGCAAAGTGCCATTCCAGCTGCAATGCTTCCAAGCCGCCTCAGATCATCAAAACTTCACATGCCCTGGGGAGCACTCAAGGAAATTACCTTCTAGCACCAATTTCCTATGCGCGCTGATTACTCAAACCTGGCCAGGGAGGCCTGGCCTCCAGTGTTTGGCATCTGGGACTCAGGAGCCCTTAAGACAAGCTGATGACATCTTGCTGCCAGGGTCCCTTACCATTAGAAAAGGGAACCAAAAAATAGAAGTTATAGGTAAGGGTTCTCCACTGACAATGAGTTCCACCTCTCAATAACCTTTGCCATTTCTCTGCCATAGAGTGAAAGTGTCCCCAGGCCAAAAGCCCAGGGCTCCAGGCTGCCATCAGGATGGTGGGTGAAGGACCCTACCTTATCTCAGATCTGGACCAGCGAGGCCGGCGGAGATCCTTTGCAGAAAGATATGACCCCAGCCTGAAGACCATGATCCCAGTGCGACCCTGTGCAAGGTAAGTCAGAAGAAGGACAGAAGGGAGGGCCACCTGGAACGCTGAGTGTCTTGTTTGTCTGCAGGTTAGCACCCAACCCGGTGGATGATGCCGGGCTACTCTCCTTCGCCACATTTTCCTGGCTCACGCCGGTGATGGTGAAAGGCTACCGGCAAAGGCTGACCGTAGACACCCTGCCCCCATTGTCGACATATGACTCATCTGACACCAATGCCAAAAGGTACCAGGATTTGCTTGGGTCACTGTATTAGTATCCATTTTATGCTTCTGTTTTTTCATCACAGATTTCGAGTCCTTTGGGATGAAGAGGTAGCAAGGGTGGGTCCTGAGAAGGCCTCTCTGAGCCACGTGGTGTGGAAATTCCAGAGGACACGCGTGTTGATGGACATCGTGGCCAACATCCTGTGCATCATCATGGCAGCCATAGGGCCGGTGAGTGCGGCAGCCCTTCCTCCTCATCTGCTCCCTCTCTTCTCCCCACCATGCTGTTTTACAGACAGTTCTCATTCACCAAATCCTCCAGCAGACTGAGAGGACCTCTGGGAAAGTCTGGGTTGGCATTGGACTGTGCATAGCCCTTTTTGCCACCGAGTTTACCAAAGTCTTCTTTTGGGCCCTTGCCTGGGCCATCAACTACCGCACGGCCATCCGGTTGAAGGTGGCGCTCTCCACCTTGGTTTTTGAAAACCTAGTGTCCTTCAAGACATTGACCCACATCTCTGTTGGCGAGGTAAGCTGGCTCAGAGGAGTTTAATGTTGGAACAAAGCCTGAACCTTTGCGCTTTTCTTTCCAGGTGCTCAATATACTGTCAAGTGATAGCTATTCTTTGTTTGAAGCTGCCTTGTTTTGTCCTTTGCCAGCCACCATCCCGATCCTAATGGTCTTTTGTGCGGCGTACGCCTTTTTCATTCTGGGGCCCACAGCTCTCATCGGGATATCAGTGTATGTCATATTCATACCCGTCCAGGTAACGGCAGGCTTTTGCGCTTCTAACTGCTTCTCTGAAAACAGTGTTTGTACCTTGATTTCAGATGTTTATGGCCAAGCTCAATTCAGCTTTCCGAAGGTCAGCAATTTTGGTGACAGACAAGCGAGTTCAGACAATGAATGAGTTTCTGACCTGCATCAGGCTGATCAAAATGTATGCCTGGGAGAAATCTTTTACCAACACTATCCAAGGTAGGACAAGAGTAGCTGCTTAAAGAACCACTGAGACCACCTTGGACTGTGTTCTATTTTGCAGATATAAGAAGGAGGGAAAGAAAATTACTGGAAAAAGCTGGATTTGTCCAAAGTGGAAACTCTGCCCTGGCCCCCATCGTGTCCACCATAGCCATCGTGCTGACATTATCCTGCCACATCCTCCTGAGACGCAAACTCACCGCACCCGTGGTAAGAGCTGGCTCCAGATCGAGGCTCTTTCACTAAACCCTCATACTTCTCTTTTGTTCTTCAGGCATTTAGTGTGATTGCCATGTTTAATGTAATGAAGTTTTCCATTGCAATCTTGCCCTTCTCCATCAAAGCAATGGCTGAAGCGAATGTCTCTCTAAGGAGAATGAAGGTATAACTAACCCTGGGTGAGTAGGGAAGAGACTGCTCAGTTAATTTTGTCTCTTTAATCTTAGAAAATTCTCATAGATAAAAGCCCCCCATCTTACATCACCCAACCAGAAGACCCAGATACTGTCTTGCTTTTAGCAAATGCCACCTTGACATGGGAGCATGAAGCCAGCAGGAAAAGTACCCCAAAGAAATTGCAGAACCAGAAAAGGCATTTATGCAAGAAACAGAGGTCAGAGGCATACAGTGAGAGGAGTCCACCAGCCAAGGGAGCCACTGGCCCAGAGGAGCAAAGTGACAGCCTCAAATCGGTTCTGCACAGCATAAGCTTTGTGGTGAGAAAGGTGGGTGTGTGTTGCACAGGTGTGGCCTCCAGGTGACTGTGTCCCATCTCTGTTTCTCTGGCAGGGGAAGATCTTGGGAATATGTGGGAATGTGGGAAGTGGAAAGAGCTCCCTCCTTGCAGCTCTCCTAGGACAGGTAAGCTGTGTGATGAGTGCTGTGAAGATGGACTCCTGAAGCTTCTCCCGTCTTGTTGTTCCAGATGCAGCTGCAGAAAGGGGTGGTGGCAGTCAATGGAACTTTGGCCTACGTTTCACAGCAGGCATGGATCTTTCATGGAAATGTGAGAGAAAACATACTCTTTGGAGAAAAGTATGATCACCAAAGGTAATATTAACTTTTAAAGCAGGAGGCACATTCACCCAGCTACTTCTGAGCTTTGCACCAACAGGTATCAGCACACAGTCCGCGTCTGTGGCCTCCAGAAGGACCTGAGCAACCTCCCCTATGGAGACCTGACTGAGGTGAGCGGGGCTGGGAGCGCAAGCCCACTGTAACAATGGGCAGTAGCATTGTCCCTGTCCACAGATTGGGGAGCGGGGCCTCAACCTCTCTGGGGGGCAGAGGCAGAGGATTAGCCTGGCCCGCGCTGTCTACTCCGACCGTCAGCTCTACCTGCTGGACGACCCCCTGTCGGCCGTGGACGCCCACGTGGGGAAGCACGTCTTTGAGGAGTGCATTAAGAAGACGCTCAGGGGAAAGACAGTCGTCCTGGTGACCCACCAGCTACAGGTGATGGGACATGCAGGATCCAGGAGGTCACGAGAAGTTCATTGTCGATCACTTACTTCTGCAGTTCTTAGAGTCTTGTGATGAAGTTATTTTATTAGAAGATGGAGAGATTTGTGAAAAGGGAACCCACAAGGAGTTAATGGAGGAGAGAGGGCGCTATGCAAAACTGATTCACAACCTGCGAGGATTGCAGTTCAAGGTAACTCACACCTGGGCAGGTGTGGGAACAATAGCATTCAGAAGGAATTTCATTTTGTCTCCAGGATCCTGAACACCTTTACAATGCAGCAATGGTGGAAGCCTTCAAGGAGAGCCCTGCTGAGAGAGAGGAAGATGCTGGTATAATCGGTTAGAATCCCATCCCTGTTATTGTCCTTGGCGGACACAGATCTCTCTTTATTTCTCACCCTAGTTTTGGCTCCAGGAAATGAGAAAGATGAAGGAAAAGAATCTGAAACAGGCTCAGAATTTGTAGACACAAAAGGTATTTACCACACATCCCCTCAGTCACATACAGAGAGCCATGGCACTTGTGTTTGTCTCCACAGTTCCTGAGCACCAGCTCATCCAGACTGAATCCCCCCAGGAAGGAACCGTGACCTGGAAAACATATCACACGTACATTAAGGCTTCTGGAGGTTCAGTATAAAACAACAAGTTTCTTGATTTACAGCCCCTTGGGCCTCTCCGCTCCTCTTGCAGGGTACCTCCTTTCTCTCTTCACTGTGTTCCTCTTCCTCCTGATGATTGGCAGCGCTGCCTTCAGCAACTGGTGGCTGGGTCTCTGGTTGGACAAGGGCTCACGGGTGAGTTTCCCTTTGGCATTGGAAGATGCCGAATTCTTGGTGCTTCTCTTGTTTTTCTCCAAAGATGACCTGTGGGCCCCAGGGCAACAGGACCATGTGTGAGGTCGGCGCGGTGCTGGCAGACATCGGTCAGCATGTGTACCAGTGGGTGTACACTGCAAGCATGGTGTTCATGCTGGTGTTTGGCGTCACCAAAGGCTTCGTCTTCACCAAGACCACACTGATGGCATCCTCCTCTCTGCATGACACGGTGTTTGATAAGGTAGGGCCACAAGCATTGCAGGTGTACCCAGTGACTCTGTTTGACTCTCTACCATTCTCCACAGATCTTAAAGAGCCCAATGAGTTTCTTTGACACGACTCCCACTGGCAGGCTAATGAACCGTTTTTCCAAGGATATGGACGAGCTGGATGTGAGGCTGCCGTTTCACGCAGAGAACTTTCTGCAGCAGTTTTTTATGGTGGTGTTTATTCTCGTGATCTTGGCTGCTGTGTTTCCTGCTGTCCTTTTAGTCGTGGCCAGCCTTGCTGTAGGCTTCTTCATTCTGTTACGGTAGGCCCATGTGCTATTTACACGAGAAAACGGGCCCACCTGGCCCCTTTCAATTTTCTTCCAGCATTTTCCACAGAGGAGTCCAGGAGCTCAAGAAGGTGGAGAATGTCAGCCGGTCACCCTGGTTCACCCACATCACCTCCTCCATGCAGGGCCTGGGCATCATTCACGCCTATGGCAAGAAGGAGAGCTGCATCACCTAGTGAGTCCCATGTGGGGCCCTGCCCCAGGCCCAGGTTTAAGACGCTAAACGACGAAAACTCCAGTCACCTCCTCTACTTTAACTGTGCTCTCAGGTGGTTTGCGCTGAGAATGGATGTCCTCATGAACATCCTTACCTTCACTGTGGCCTTGTTGGTGACCCTGAGTTTCTCCTCCATCAGTACTTCATCCAAAGGCCTGTCATTGTCATACATCATCCAGGTAATGCCTGGTGCAAAGTTGGGCTTAGTCTGTCTAACTGCGGCTGCTCGCTCCTTTTCAACAGCTGAGCGGACTGCTCCAAGTGTGTGTGCGAACGGGAACAGAGACGCAAGCCAAATTCACCTCCGTGGAGCTGCTCAGGGAATACATTTCGGTAAGAAATTAGTGCATCAGAGAGGAGGGACAAGTCACTGGTCATTGGTTATTCTCCTTTACAGACCTGTGTTCCTGAATGCACTCATCCCCTCAAAGTGGGGACCTGTCCCAAGGACTGGCCCAGCCGTGGGGAGATCACCTTCAGAGACTATCAGATGAGATACAGAGACAACACCCCCCTTGTTCTCGACAGCCTGAACTTGAACATACAAAGTGGGCAGACAGTCGGGATTGTTGGAAGAACAGGTTCCGGTGAGGACAAGCTCTGCTTTTGTTTCTTTTGGTGATTTGTTGTTCTTACTTTTATGGTTCCCAGGAAAGTCATCGTTAGGAATGGCTTTGTTTCGTCTGGTGGAGCCAGCCAGTGGCACAATCTTTATTGATGAGGTGGATATCTGCATTCTCAGCTTGGAAGACCTCAGAACCAAGCTGACTGTGATCCCACAGGATCCTGTCCTGTTTGTAGGTACAGTAAGGTAGCTGTTTTTAATCATTGTGCATTTCTATTGGCTCCCTGTCCTCTCCTCTCCTTCATTGCAGGTACAACTTGGATCCCTTTGAGAGTCACACCGATGAGATGCTCTGGCAGGTTCTGGAGAGAACATTCATGAGAGACACAGTAGGTCTCTGGGGCTGTTGAGGAGGAGTTTGAGCACAAATGTGGCATTTTTTGTGTTTTGTAGATAATGAAACTCCCAGAAAAATTACAGGCAGAAGTCACAGAAAATGGAGAAAACTTCTCAGTAGGGGAACGTCAGCTGCTTTGTGTGGCCCGAGCTCTTCTCCGTAATTCAAAGGTAAGAAAACACGGAAAATGGATTGGTCAAATGCCTTTGGCTTATAATGTTTCCTCCTCCACAGATCATTCTCCTTGATGAAGCCACCGCCTCTATGGACTCCAAGACTGACACCCTGGTTCAGAACACCATCAAAGATGCCTTCAAGGGCTGCACTGTGCTGACCATCGCCCACCGCCTCAACACAGTTCTCAACTGCGATCACGTCCTGGTTATGGAAAATGGGAAGGTATAGGAAGCTCTTTTGGCTTCACCTCCCCAGATGATTTCAGTTCTTCTTCTCTGACTTTCAGGTGATTGAGTTTGACAAGCCTGAAGTCCTTGCAGAGAAGCCAGATTCTGCATTTGCGATGTTACTAGCAGCAGAAGTCAGATTGTAGAGGTCCTGGCGGCTGATTCTAGAGGAGGAAGAGGCTCTGTGAGATGAATAGGAGGAGTCTTCAGGAGGAGGGGCTGTCCTCTCCGCAGGCAGCCCTGGTCTTCAGCCCCTCCCATCCACGGAGTGAGCTGGGGCTGAAGTTGTCCCCACTGCCATACTCAGTCCATGTCACCCCACTTGGTGGGCTTGGGGTTGGTTCTGGGTGGTGAACCGGGGCAGACCCAGCTAATGGATTAAAAAACTGCCCTTCACCTCCCAAATCCCCAAGGGTTCCTCATGTGTTTTCACCAAAACCACCCCAGTGCCTGAGATTGAAAATATTGTAACTTTCAGTTAGAAATCAGCCACAATAAACAACATGGGAAAATGCCTTAGGATGGAGTTTGCAAGGTTTCCTTGCCCATTATCAGAAGGAAAAAGAGCAGAATTTTCTTCTCGTTTAACCCCACTCACTTCCATCTTGACTGGGTGACAAGTGGTAATGACACAGATTTGTAGCGTGAAAGACTGAATACAGTGTTTGGCCAAAAATTTTTTTAAAAATCATATTATATGTTTCAATTGATCTGTTAGAATAACCAAGAAAACAAAATGCTGGAGTTTCTCTATAAATGACACTTTTATATCTTCTTTATTCGTCGTTAAAACGCGGTAGGAAATTACCCTGAAATGTCGCCTTGCAATTATTTCACTGAAGATATTCCAATTTCCATACTATTTCCTCCAATAGACCCTTGTTGCCTTCTCCCTTCACTCAGTAATGAACCTTCACAGTCGCTTACCAAACAAAAAGCTTTCTCTCCAACCTGGAGGCTGGTTCTGATGGAAGCAGTAAAGATGTATTCCCAGCAGCCCCAGGAGTGAGCGCTGCTAACTCATGGTGACATTTGGGAAAAAAATATTTATAGAAAATCCAGCAAGCTCTTGTGTAGTAGCCGCCAAGGGGCACGCTGGGAGTTCTGGCTGTTTTTCATTCATCAGGAATGAAGGCCCCATGAGGTTCCCTGGGCCTGCTTTCCAGGCCCCAGGCTGAGCTCTAAATGTAGCTCAGGGCAGTGTGGTCAGCAAAGCTTCCAGACCACAACCCCCCACCCCACTTCCCTTGTAAGTGTTGGTCACGTACTTGCTTCCCCAGACGTGGAGGAAGGAGTGCCTGGCACCTGGAAGCACTCGGGAAACACTTGTGGCAGCCATGAATGACAGCATCTAATGAACTCGCTGAAACACAGCTGTGGAGCCTGGCGGACACCCCTCCCAGGTGTGTGTGCATGTTAAGAGCTTAATCTGGATTTCTGGCCAAAAAGCCAACAGCCAGCAATTCAAGGGCTGGGCATGTGAGGTTAACCTCCAACCGATTATTCTCCAGCCCTCCTCCGGCCAGGCCTGGGCAGGGGTCTACCCAACCAGCGGGGAGGTGAGCACACCTGGCCTTAGGTAGAGCTTATAACCTGGCAACTGCATGAAAGCCCTGGCCCAGCAGCTTGGCAGCAATGGATCCTGCCCTCAGCAGAGGGTGCACTAAGACATGTGGCTGAGAAGGACGTGAGCCAGGGGGTTCCTTCTGTGGGCAGCTCCAGGCCAAGTGTGGATCTCTCTGTGAAGGGACACAGTGTATCTTTGCCTGATCTGAGCTTTCCCCCATGGTGCATGACCCTGACTGAAGGTCATTAAACCCACATCCACAGCGTTCTGAGCAGCTGCTCCCAGCTGAGTGTGGGCATCACCTTTATGGACATAAGATAACTTCCCCAATATGACAAGCAGACTGGGCAGTCTGTGCTGGCCATGGGAATCCATGACAGTTGTGCAATGTCAGGGAGGGATGCTTTACTTTCTACCAACTGGACACCAGCCAGATAATCAGTCTGTGATTTCAAGAGGTGGTGTTTTCATGAGGACAGAGGATAGACTACAATGATCCCTGCTGCTCCTTCAGATGCATTGAGAGATGAATCACCTCCTATGACTCCTTTTCTGCCCACACTCGCTTTGGTTTACTCTGGCAGAAGAAGAACACCGACATTGATCCTGATGTCTACTGAGACCTTGCAGTGTGCCAGGACTGTGACAAGCATTTTTTCCATGAATTATTTCACTGAATCCTCATCTCACCCCATGAGATGGGATTTGAGGCTCACTGAGGTTAGTAACTTATCTACAGATGCCCAGGAAGGAAGGGACAGAGATAGGGCTTGAACCCTAACCAGTCTGGCTCCACAGGCCCTGCTCCCAACCCCTTCACAACAAAGCCCCTCCAGTCCTTTCCCCTTGGCCTGTTGCAAGGACAGTGATGGTCATCAGTATCATCCCTGGGGGAGAGTGACTTCTGAGGGTTTGGCTGTTTGCATGTATAAGACACGAAACCATCTTAGCAAACCCCTCTCCCACCCCAACCCCTTGCTATCACTGCCATGTCAGCCAAGGGGAGACTATGTAGAATAATAGTAGCCATTTAGCCAAATTCCTCAAAGCACAGGCTTAGGTTATTAAATCCTGAACATATCCCTGTGGGGTAGGTGTCTGCTATGATCTGAACATTGTGTTCCCCCAAAATCCTCCTGTTGAAACATAATCCTCAGTGTGACAGTATAGAGGTAGGGCCTTTAGGAGGTGATTAATTAGGTCATGAGGGTGGAGACCTCATGAATAGGATTGGCTCTCTTATAAAAGAGACTTGGGGAAGCTTGTTCACCCCTTCCTCCATGTGAGGACACATAGAAGGCATCATCTGTGAGGAATGGGCCCTCACTCAACACCAAATCTGTTGGCACCTCGACCATGGATTTCCCAGCGTCCAGAACTGTGAGCAATAAATTTCTGTTGTTTATAAATTACTCAGTCTAAGATATTTTATTATATCAGCCTG